CGGCTCACTGCAACCTCTACTTCCCAGGTTCAAGCGATTCTCCTGCCTCAGCCTCAGTAGCTGGGATTAAAGGGGTCCACCGCCACCATTCCCTGCTAATTTTTGTAATTTTAGTAGAGACAGGTTTTTGCCATGTTGGACAGTCTAGTGTCAAACTCCTGACCTCAGATGATCCATCCACCTCGGCCTCCCAAGTGTTGGGATTACAGGCATGAGTCACCGCGCCTGGTCTCTTTCTCCTTTTTTTTTTTTTAAAGAAAAATTGAAATCATGGTTTTCTAAAAATCCCTCCTAGCTCTCAGCTTCACCGAACCACGTCCTGGTCATTGACTTGCCGTGTGACTGCTGTGCTTCCCCTGTTTCCATTTCCCTCCATTTCTCCCTCCTTCCTCCCTCTGTCACCCATGCCCGGAGGAGCACGATAAGGGACCAGGCCGACCTGGGTTCCAACCCTGCCTGCTCCCTGTCCTGTTGACGCTCTAATTCCACTTGCAGCCCCACTTTCCTCATTTGCATAGTGTTCTCCCAGTAACAACAGCAGTCATACCAAGTTCTAGGGTTCTTTCGAGGATAGTGTGTATTCACCGCAGTGCATCTCTGATGCCTGGCACATCGGCTGTGCTCAAGTAATGGCAGCTATTGCATTACAGTGACTATGGAGTTAGGGGACCGCATATGGCAAAATGCTGATCACTGTTTTGAATTTGGTTTCATTCCTCTAATCTCAAATCCAGTGTTTTAAGGACATGCTAAATGCTTTGTCCTGGAGAGCTATCTTAAGGGACAAAATCGTTTTCCCAGCGTCATCTGTGACACATCCTGACAGTAGAGAGCTGCTTCCAAGAAGCAATTTGAAGTGCCATTATCAGGCAGGGACGGGGGCTCTAGGGGATTTCGGGGTCAGCAGATATGAAATGAATGATTTCATAGGGCTGTCACAGAGCTGTGGTGGGAATTTCCCATGAGACCCCGCCCCTGGCTGAGTCACCGCACTCCTGTGTTTGACCTGAAGTCCTCTCGAGCTGCAGAAGCCTGAAGACCAAGGAGTGGAAAGTTCTCCGGCAGCCCTGAGATCTCAAGGTCTGTCCATCTGGGGGAGTGGGTGGGGGCACCACCTTTCCTTGGAAATGTTTATCTTTTGCAGAGTGACATTTGTGAGACCAGCTAATTTGATTAAAATTCTCTTGGAATCAGCTTTGCTAGTATCATACCTGTGCCAGATTTCATCATGGGAAACAGCTGTTACAACATAGTAGCCACTCTGTTGCTGGTCCTCAACTTTGAGAGGACAAGATCATTGCAGGATCCTTGTAGTAACTGCCCAGCTGGTGAGTACCCAGTTATCATGTGCATTTGATCTAAACGTGTACCACTATTGTCTGCCTTTCTTAGGTACATTCTGTGATAATAACAGGAATCAGATTTGCAGTCCCTGTCCTCCAAATAGTTTCTCCAGCGCAGGTGGACAAAGGACCTGTGACATATGCAGGCAGTGTAAAGGTATGAGTTCAAAGATATTTTCTTCTTCTAGAATAAAATGTTGGGGGCTGGGGGGACTTTGTAGGTGTTTTCAGGACCAGGAAGGAGTGTTCCTCCACCAGCAATGCAGAGTGTGACTGCACTCCAGGGTTTCACTGCCTGGGGGCAGGATGCAGCATGTGTGAACAGGATTGTAAACAAGGTCAAGAACTGACAAAAAAAGGTACGTTTGCGTTTCTTTGATCTAGTGTAGTTCCTTTTATTATTGCTTTCATTTTTAATACAAGGTTGTAAAGACTGTTGCTTTGGGACATTTAACGATCAGAAACGTGGCATCTGTCGACCCTGGACAAAGTACGTATAATTTCCTTTAGTTTATGGAATAATTATTTAAATTATTTTCATTGAACTGTCTAAGCTGTTCTTTGGATGGAAAGTCTGTGCTTGTGAATGGGACGAAGGAGAGGGACGTGGTCTGTGGACCATCTCCAGCCGACCTCTCTCCGGGAGCATCCTCTGTGACCCCGCCTGCCCCTGCGAGAGAGCCAGGTAACTGGGCTATGCCTTTACGCCAAAGTGCGGCATGCGTTTCTCCTTTTGCTGTGTTTTGCAGGACACTCTCCGCAGATCATCTCCTTCTTTCTTGCGCTGACGTCGACTGCGTTGCTCTTCCTGCTGTTCTTCCTCACGCTCCGTTTCTCTGTTGTTAAACGGGGCAGAAAGAAACTCCTGTATATATTCAAACAACGTAAGATTAACATAATCATATTACAGCTCTGGAAAATATACGTATCTTAAAATTTTTTTTTTAGCATTTATGAGACCAGTACAAACTACTCAAGAGGAAGATGGCTGTAGCTGCCGATTTCCAGAAGAAGAAGAAGGAGGATGTGAACTGTGAAATGGAAGTCAATAGGGCTGTTGGGACTTTCTTGAAAAGAAGCAAGGAAATATGAGTCATCCGCTATCACAGCTTTCAAAAGCAAGAACACCATCCTACATAATACCCAGGATTCCCCCAACACACGTTCTTTTCTAAATGCCAATGAGTTGGCCTTTAAAAATGCACCACTTTTTTTTTTTTTTTGACAGGGTCTCACTCTGTCACCCAGGCTGGAGTGCAGTGGCACCACCATGGCTCTCTGCAGCCTTGACCTCTGGGAGCTCAAGTGATCCTCCTGCCTCAGTCTCCTGAGTAGCTGGAACTACAAGGAAGGGCCACCACACCTGACTAACTTTTTTGTTTTTTGTTTGGTAAAGATGGCATTTCACCATGTTGTACAGGCTGGTCTCAAACTCCTAGGTTCACTTTGGCCTCCCAAAGTGCTGGGATTACAGACATGAACTGCCAGGCCCGGCCAAAATAATGCACCACTTTTAACAGAACAGACAGATGAGGACAGAGCTGGTGATAAAAAAAAAAAAAAAAAAGCATTTTCTAGATACCACTTAACAGGTTTGAGCTAGTTTTTTTGAAATCCAAAGAAAATTATAGTTTAAATTCAATTACATAGTCCAGTGGTCCAACTATAATTATAATCAAAATCAATGCAGGTTTGTTTTTTGGTGCTAATATGACATATGACAATAAGCCACGAGGTGCAGTAAGTACCCGACTAAAGTTTCCGTGGGTTCTGTCATGTAACACGACATGCTCCACCGTCAGGGGGGAGTATGAGCAGAGTGCCTGAGTTTAGGGTCAAGGACAAAAAACCTCAGGCCTGGAGGAAGTTTTGGAAAGAGTTCAAGTGTCTGTATATCCTATGGTCTTCTCCATCCTCACACCTTCTGCCTTTGTCCTGCTCCCTTTTAAGCCAGGTTACATTCTAAAAATTCTTAACTTTTAACATAATATTTTATACCAAAGCCAATAAATGAACTGCATATGATAGGTATGAAGTACAGTGAGAAAATTAACACCTGTGAGCTCATTGTCCTACCACAGCACTAGAGTGGGGGCCGCCAAACTCCCATGGCCAAACCTGGTGCACCATTTGCCTTTGTTTGTCTGTTGGTTTGCTTGAGACAGTCTTGCTCTGTTGCCCAGGCTGGAATGGAGTGGCTATTCACAGGCACAATCATAGCACACTTTAGCCTTAAACTCCTGGGCTCAAGTGATCCACCCGCCTCAGTCTCCCAAGTAGCTGGGATTACAGGTGCAAACCTGGCATGCCTGCCATTGTTTGGCTTATGATCTAAGGATAGCTTTTTAAATTTTATTCATTTTATTTTTTTTTGAGACAGTGTCTCACTCTGTCTCCCAGGCTGGAGTACAGTGGTACAATCTTGGATCACCGCCTCCCAGTTTCAAGTGATCTCCCTGCCTCAGCCTCCTAAGTAGCTGGGACTACAGGTATGTGCCACCACGCCTGGCTAATTTTTATATTTTTAGTAGAGACGGGGTTTCACCATGTTGTCCAGGCTGGTCTCAAACTCCTGACCTCAGGTGATCTGCCCACCTCTGCCTCCCAAAGTGCTGGGATTACAGGCATGAGCCACCATGCCTGGCCATTTCTTACACTTTTGTATGACATGCCTATTGCAAGCTTGCGTGCCTCTGTCCCATGTTATTTTACTCTGGGATTTAGGTGGAGGGAGCAGCTTCTATTTGGAACATTGGCCATCGCATGGCAAATGGGTATCTGTCACTTCTGCTCCTATTTAGTTGGTTCTACTATAACCTTTAGAGCAAATCCTGCAGCCAAGCCAGGCATCAATAGGGCAGAAAAGTATATTCTGTAAATAGGGGTGAGGAGAAGATATTTCTGAACAATAGTCTACTGCAGTACCAAATTGCTTTTCAAAGTGGCTGTTCTAATGTACTCCCGTCAGTCATATAAGTGTCATGTAAGTATCCCATTGATCCACATCCTTGCTACCCTCTGGTACTATCAGGTGCCCTTAATTTTGCCAAGCCAGTGGGTATAGAATGAGATCTCACTGTGGTCTTAGTTTGCATTTGCTTGGTTACTGATGAGCACCTTGTCAAATATTTATATACCATTTGTGTTTATTTTTTTAAATAAAATGCTTGCTCATGCTTTTTTGCCCATTTGCAAAAAAACTTGGGGCCGGGTGCAGTGGCTCATGCCTGTAGTCCCAGCTCTTTGGGAGGCCAAGGTGGGCAGATCGCTTGAGCCCAGGAGTTCGAGACCAGCCTTGGCAACATGGCGAAACCCTGTCTTTACAAAAAATACAAAAATTAGCCGGGTGTGGTGGTGTGCACCTGAAGTCCCAGCTACTCAGTAGGTTCGCTTTGAGCCTGGGAGGCAGAGGTTGCAGTGAGCTGGGACCGCATCACTACACTTCAGCCTGGGCAACAGAGAAAAACCTTTTCTCAGAAACAAACAAACCCAAATGTGGTTGTTTGTCCTGATTCCTAAAAGGTCTTTATGTATTCTAGATAATAATCTTTGGTCAGTTATATGTGTTAAAAAATATCTTCTTTGTGGCCAGGCACGGTAGCTCACACCTGTAATCCCAGCACTTTGCGGGGCTGAGGTGGGTGGATCATCTGAGGTCAAGAGTTCAAGATCAGCCTGGCCAACACAGTGAAACCCCATCTCTACTAAACATGTACAAAACTTAGCTGGGTATGGTGGCGGGTGCCTGTAACCCCAGCTGCTCCAGAGGCTGTGGCAGAAGAATCGCTTGAACCCAGGAGGCAGAGGTTGCAGCGAGCCAAGATTGTGCCATTGCACTCCAGACTGGGTGACAAGAGTGAAATTCTGCCTATCTATCTATCTATCTATCTATATCTATATATATATATATATATATCCTTTGTAATTTATTTTTCCCTTTTTAAAATTTTTTATAAAATTCTTTTTTATTTTTATTTTTAGCAGAGGTGAGGTTTCTGAGGTTTCATTATGTTGCCCAGGCTGGTCTTGAACTCCTGAGCTCAAGTGATCCTCCCACCTCAGCCTTCCAAAGTGCTGGAATTGCAGACATGAGCCACCGCGCCCCTCCTGTTTTTCTCTAATTAATGGTGTCTTTCTTTGTCTTTCTGGTAATAAGCAAAAAGTTCTTCATTTGATTTGGTTAAATTTATAACTGTTTTCTCATATGGTTAACATTTTTTCTTGCCTGGCTAAAGAAATCCTTTTCTGCCCAATACTATAAAGAGGTTTGCCCACATTTTATTCCAAAAGTTTTAAGTTTTGTCTTTCATCTTGAAGTCTAATGTATCAGGAACTGGCTTTTGTGCCTGTTGGGAGGTAGTGATCCAATTCCATGTCTTGCATGTAGGTAACCACTGGTCCCTGCGCCATGTATTCAATACGTCGTCTTTCTCCTGCGGGTCTGCAATCTCACCTACCATCCATCAAGTTTCCATAGGGCCATGGGTCTGCTTCTGGGCTCCCTGTTCTGTTCCATTGTCAATTTGTCTATCCTGTGCCAGTATCACACTGTGTTTATTACAATAGCTTTGTAACAGCTCTCGATATCCGGTAGGACATCTCCCTCCACCTTCTTTTTCTACTTCAGAAGTGTCTTAGCTAGGTCAGGCACGGTGGCTCACGCCTGTAATCCCAGCACTTTGGGAGGCCGACGCGGATGGATCACCTGAGGTCAGGAGTTTTGAGACAGCCTGGCCAACATGGTGAAACCCCATCTCTACTAAAAAATACAAAAATTAGTCAGGCATGGTGGCATGTGCCTGTAATCCCAGCTATTTGGGAGGCTGAGGCCGGAGAATTGCTTGAACCCGGGGGGCGGAGGTTGCAGTGAGCCGAGATCGTACCATTGCACTCCAGCCTGGGTGACAGAGCGAAACTCTGTCTCAGGAAAAAAAAGAAAAGAGATGTCTTGGTTATTCTTGGTTCTTTATTATTCAATATAAATTTTAGAAGCTGAATTTGAAAAGATTTGGATTGGAATTTCATTAAATCTACAGGTCAATTTAGGGAGAGTTGATAATTTTACAGAATTGAGTCATCTGGTGTTCCAATAAGAATAAGAGAACAATTATTGGCTGTACAATTCTTGCCAAATAGTAGGCAAAGCAAAGCTTAGGAAGTATACTGGTGCCATTTCAGGAACAAAGCTAGGTGCGAATATTTTTGTCTTTCTGAATCATGATGCTGTAAGTTCTAAAGTGATTTCTCCTCTTGGCTTTGGACACATGGTGTTTAATTACCTACTGCTGACTATCCACAAACAGAAAGAGACTGGTCATGCCCCACAGGGTTGGGGTATCCAAGATAATGGAGCGAGGCTCTCATGTGTCCTAGGTTACACACCGAAAATCCACAGTTTATTCTGTGAAGAAAGGAGGCTATGTTTATGATACAGACTGTGATATTTTTATCATAGCCTATTCTGGTATCATGTGCAAAAGCTATAAATGAAAAACACAGGAACTTGGCATGTGAGTCATTGCTCCCCCTAAATGACAATTAATAAGGAAGGAACATTGAGACAGAATAAAATGATCCCCTTCTGGGTTTAATTTAGAAAGTTCCATAATTAGGTTTAATAGAAATAAATGTAAATTTCTATGATTAAAAATAAATTAGCACATTTAGGGATACACAAATTATAAATCATTTTCTAAATGCTAAAAACAAGCTCAGGTTTTTTTCAGAAGAAAGTTTTAATTTTTTTTCTTTAGTGGAAGATATCACTCTGACGGAAAGTTTTGATGTGAGGGGCGGATGACTATAAAGTGGGCATCTTCCCCCACAGGAAGATGTTTCCATCTGTGGGTGAGAGGTGCCCACCGCAGCTAGGGCAGGTTACATGTGCCCTGTGTGTGGTAGGACTTGGAGAGTGATCTTTATCAACGTTTTTATTTAAAAGACTATCTAATAAAACACAAAACTATGATGTTCACAGGAAAAAAAGAATAAGAAAAAAAGACCTTATTTTAAAAAGCTTTTTATAACTGTTGC